GTGAGCAACGTCCCTCCAGACAGGATCTCTGGCCAATGCCTGTTCCTCCTCTACAGAGAGCAGCTTGGCCAGGTCAAAACCCTCAGGACAGACCCCTGGGTATGTCAGCACATGGAGGGCTGAGCCCATCATGGCCACGGAGTAAGTCGGGATGAATCTCTCCAGCTCTGAACCCCTGCTCTGTCCCAGGCTCCCCCTCCTGCGTCTCAACGAGCCATGTCCCGCGGGGTTCCTGGGTAACTCCCCACTTCCTCCTGCACCACAACGGGGAAGGTGTGGTGACCCCAGGACAGTCAGCTGGGCAGAGAAGAGAGGACATCAAAGATGGTCAGGGAGAACATGAGAAACCCTGAGCTCCAGCTCAGCTGCCAGACCCCAGGGAGCCATAGAGTGATGAAGAACTGTCCTCTTGACTCTGGGACTCACAGCCCCCACTGAGCAACCAGCACAGGCCTCTCCTCCCAAGAGGCATGAGAGATTCACCCTGCACACCTCCAGGAAGGACAGTTTCCTCTGGGACACCCAGGTCCTGAAGGTCCATCCTTGGAAGCTGCAGCCAAGCTAGACACGATTAGAGAAAGGAAGGGTCCCTCTCACCAGGCAACACACAGCTCACCCACAGCACAATGGGGTGTCACTGTGACAGGGACCCGTTGCAGCTTCAGCCTCCTGCACTGAAGGGGAGAGCCAGATGGGGATGAAAGAGGGCAAAGGGCGTGAATGTGCATCCCGACCCAGAGCCATGGGGACAGCAGGAGGCTGAGGCCCAGGACTCTGCTTGCCCAACCTGCGGGGTATGTGTGTGACTGTGTGGGTCTGTGTGTGTCTCTTCTGTGTGTGTGTGTCTGCACAAAGTGTGGTTGAGGTTTGGTGAAAGAATCACTGCTGAAAAATGCAGAGGCCTCCACAATTCCCAGGGACCTGAAACACAGACAAAAGGAAAAACAGAAGGAGGGACAAGGAGGCAGGACTGAGAGAGGAGGGGACAGAGAGGTGTCCTGGGCCTGACCCCACCCATGAGCCTGAGAAGTGCTCCTGCCCTGGAGAGAGGCTCAGCACAGAAGGAGGAAGGACAGCACAGCCTACAGCCGTGCTCAGGAAGTTTCTGGATCCTAGGCTCAGCTCCACAGAGGAGAACACGCAGGCGCAGAGACCATGGGGCCCCTCTCAGCCCCTCCCTGCACACAGCACATCACCTGGAAGGGGCTCCTGCTCACAGGTGAGGAGAGAACTTCCTGGGAGAGGACAGGACAATATTGACTGGTGCTTTCTCCACCTCCTAGCATCACTTTTAAACTTCTGGAACCTGCCTATCACTGCTCAAGTCACGATTGAAGCCCTGCCACCCAAAGTTTCCGAGGGGAAGGATGTTCTTCTACTTGTCCACAATTTGCCTCAGAATCTTGCTGGCTACATCTGGTACAAAGGACAACTGATGGACCTCTACCATTACATTACATCATATGTAGTAGACGGTCAAATAAATATATATGGGCCTGCATACACTGGACGAGAAACAGTATATTCCAATGCATCCCTGCTGATCCAGAATGTCACCCGGGAAGACGCAGGATCCTACACCTTACACATCATAAAGCGAGGTGATAGGACTAGAGGAGTAACTGGATATTTCACCTTCAACTTATACCGTGAGTGATTCCACATGATCCCTGGGTGTTGGACAGGACAATCTTCTCTCTGTTATCCACACAGTGAAGCTGCCCAAGCCCTACATCACCATCAACAACTCAAAACCCAGGGAGAATAAGGATGTCTTAGCCTTCACCTGTGAACCTAAGAGTGAGAACTACACCTACATTTGGTGGCTAAATGGTCAGAGCCTCCCGGTCAGTCCCAGGGTAAAGCGACCCATTGAAAACAGGATCCTCATTCTACCCAGTGTCACGAGAAATGAAACAGGACCCTATGAATGTGAAATACGGGACCGAGATGGTGGCATGCGCAGTGACCCAGTCACCCTGAATGTCCTCTGTGAGTATCTTTTGTTCCTCTGTGGGCCAGGACATCACCTGTGGCTTCATTCTCTTTGCTCCAGATGGTCCAGACCTCCCCAGCATTTACCCTTCATTCACCTATTACCGTTCAGGAGAAAACCTCTACTTGTCCTGCTTCGCGGAATCTAACCCACCGGCAGAGTATTTTTGGACAATTAATGGGAAGTTTCAGCAATCAGGACAAAAGCTCTCTATCCCCCAAATTACTACAAAGCATAGAGGGCTCTATACTTGCTCTGTTCGTAACTCAGCTACTGGCAAGGAAAGCTCCAAATCCATGACAGTCGAAGTCTCTGGTAAGTGGATCCCAGCATCCTTGGCAATAGGGTCATTCCTTCTTTACTTTTCTTTCCATGACAGCTCCTTCAGGAATAGGACGTCTTCCTCTCCTTAATCCAATATAGCAGCCGTGAAGTCATTTCTGTATTTCAGGAAGACTGGCAGGTATGATGGCCTTTTCTCTTATCCTGGTTCCTCCATAGTCAGTTTAAATCTTTGTCTTTCCCAGACAGTTGCTTTGATTCTTCCTCAAACTACTTACAATCACCTACAGTCCAAAATTGCTTTTTCTTCAAGGAGATTTATGGAAAAGACTCTGACAAGGACTCTTGAATACAAGTTCCTGATAACTTCAAGATCATACCACTGGACTAAGAACTTTCAAAATTTTAATGAACAGGCTGATACCTTCATGAAATTCTAGACAAAGAAGAAAAAAACTCCATGTTATTGGACTAAATAATCAAAAGCATAATGTTTTCATAATTTTCTATTTGAAAATGTGCTGATTCTTTGAATGTTTTATTCTCCAGATTTATGAACTTTTTTTCTTGAGCAATTGGTAAAGTATACTTTTGTAAACAAAAATTGAAACATTTGCTTTTGCTCTCTATCTGAGTGCCCCAGAATTGGGAAACTATTCATGAGTATTCATATGTTTATGGTAATAAAGTTATCTGCACAAGTTCAGTAAGGATCTGCTCTCTTTATAACAGGACACA